CAACATGGTAAAACCCCATCTGTACCCAAAATACAAAAATCAGCCAGGTGTGGTGGCACATGCCTGTGGTCCCAGGTACTTGGGAGGCTGAGGCAGGAGGATGGCTTGAACCCAGGAGGTGGAGGCTGCAGTGAGCTATGATGGCGCCACTGCACTCCAGCCTGGGTGACAGAGCGAGACCCTGTCTCAAAAATCAAACAAACAACCCCCTCGCCCCGGACAAAAGTAGTTTGCACTATTTTCTCATTTCACAATATGTTTTTGAAATATTTCCCTTGAAAGGTAAGTCATATTTATCATTCCTGTTGTATGGAGGCATCATAAATTATTTCACCATTCTACCCTCCTTGAGTGTTGTGGCCTTTAGGCCAGACAAAAACGCAGGTGATGCCTAGAAGCCAACTAGTTGCCGTTTGGTTATCTGTAGGGTTGTGGCCTTGCCAAACAGGAAAAATATAAAAAGAATACCGAATTCTGCCAACCAAATAAGAAACTCTATACTAAGGACTAAGAAAATTGCAGGGGAAGAAAAGGTAAGTCCCGGGATTGAGGTGTAGCGACTTTCTATACCCTCAGAAAACTAAAAAACAAGACAAAAAAATGAAAACTACAAAAGCATCCATCTTGGGGCGTCCCAATTGCTGAGTAACAAATGAGACGCTGTGGCCAAACTCAGTCATAACTAATGACATTTCTAGACAAAGTGACTTCAGATTTTCAAAGCGTACCCTGTTTACATCATTTTGCCAATTTCGCGTACTGCAACCGGCGGGCCACGCCCCCGTGAAAAGAAGGTTGTTTTCTCCACATTTCGGGGTTCTGGACGTTTCCCGGCTGCGGGGCGGGGGGAGTCTCCGGCGCACGCGGCCCCTTGGCCCCGCCCCCAGTCATTCCCGGCCACTCGCGACCCGAGGCTGCCGCAGGGGGCGGGCTGAGCGCGTGCGAGGCGATTGGTTTGGGGCCAGAGTGGGCGAGGCGCGGAGGTCTGGCCTATAAAGTAGTCGCGGAGACGGGGTGCTGGTTTGCGTCGTAGTCTCCTGCAGCGTCTGGGGTTTCCGTTGCAGTCCTCGGAACCAGGACCTCGGCGTGGCCTAGCGAGTTATGGCGACGAAGGCCGTGTGCGTGCTGAAGGGCGACGGCCCAGTGCAGGGCATCATCAATTTCGAGCAGAAGGCAAGGGCTGGGACGGAGGCTTGTTTGCGAGGAAACTCTCTCCAACTTTGCACTTTTCTTAAAGGAAAGTAATGGACCAGTGAAGGTGTGGGGAAGCATTAAAGGACTGACTGAAGGCCTGCATGGATTCCATGTTCATGAGTTTGGAGATAATACAGCAGGTGGGTGTTGTGCTGTGCTGGTGACCCATACTATTTAGCTTTTTTTTCTTCTTCTTATAAATAGGCTGTACCAGTGCAGGTCCTCACTTTAATCCTCTATCCAGAAAACACGGTGGGCCAAAGGATGAAGAGAGGTAACAAGATGCTTAACTCTTGTAATAATGGCCCCTAATCCATCTGATGCTTTTTCATTATTAGGCATGTTGGAGACTTGGGCAATGTGACTGCTGACAAAGATGGTGTGGCCGATGTGTCTATTGAAGATTCTGTGATCTCACTCTCAGGAGACCATTGCATCATTGGCCGCACACTGGTGGTAAGTTTTCATAAAAGGATATGCATAAAACTGCCCAAAGTTATCTTCTTAAAATTTTTTACAGGTCCATGAAAAAGCAGATGACTTGGGCAAAGGTGGAAATGAAGAAAGTACAAAGACAGGAAACGCTGGAAGTCGTTTGGCTTGTGGTGTAATTGGGATCGCCCAATAAACATTCCCTTGGATGTAGTCTGAGGCCCCTTAACTCATCTGTTATCCTGCTAGCTGTAGAAATGTATCCTGATAAACATTAAACACTGTAATCTTAAAAGTGTAATTGTGTGACTTTTTCAGAGTTGCTTTAAAGTACCTGTAGTGAGAAACTGATTTATGATCACTTGGAAGATTTGTATAGTTTTATAAAACTCAGTTAAAATGTCTGTTTCAATGACCTGTATTTTGCCAGACTTAAATCACAGATGGGTATTAAACTTGTCAGAATTTCTTTGTCATTCAAGCCTGTGAATAAAAACCCTGTATGGCACTTATTATGAGGCTATTAAAAGAATCCAAATTCAAACTAAATTAGCTCTGATACTTATTTATATAAACAGCTT